GGTGAGGCCGTTGGTGCGGCCCACGAGCGCCGAGAAGCTGCCCTTCCGCGGGGCCTCGTCCGCCATGGCTGGGCCGGAACCGCCGCGCCCCGCCCCGAGCGCCGCCGCCCGCCGAGCTCCGCTCCGCCCGCCCCGGTCCGCGCGGCCTCCGCCCCGTCCTCCTCGCGCGCCCCGCCCCGCCCCGCCCGCGTGCCCGAGCCCAACCGCCGCCGCGCCCGGCTACTCCTGAGGGCTTAGGAACGCGCGCCGGGAATCCCTCCTGAGGGATCGGACTCCCCCTAAGAGATTCGGACACCCCCTCCTGGCTCGAGGGCGCGCGCCGGGACTCCCGTCCTGAGGGATCGGGACCCTCACCCCCGGCTCCGGGGGGCGCACCGAGACCCTGCCCCCAGGGCTCCGGGCACCCCCTCCTGGCTCGGGGATGCGTGCCGCGGGCACCCCTCCTGAGGGGATCGGGAGCCGGGACACCCTCCTGAGGGCCCCGGGGCGCGCGCCTCCTGAGGGCTCGGCACCCCCACCCCGGGCGTGAGACCACCTCGAGGGCTCAGGGGTGCGCGCCGGGACGTGCCCTAACTCCTGCAGGCTCGGGAGCGCGCGGCGGAGGCACCTTATGAGAGCTCGGGAGCGCGCGCCATGTCCCTCCCCCTCCCCCTCCTCGGGCGCGCGCGCCCCGAGGCCCTGGCCCAGCCAGGCGCGGAGGGTCCTCCGCGGCCTGGTTTTCACAAGGGGCAGACGAAGGGTCAGCGCAGTGAAAGGCAGTTTAGCCGTGGGGCTGTCCTCGCCACTGGACCCCAAACCCCTCAGCCCGGGCGGGCCCGAACACACAATCAGAGCCGCTGGCGTCCCGGCTGAGAGGACGGGGCCCCGGCAGAAAGACCCCGGGCCCCCTCAGCCCGAGCGCGTCGCCGAGCCGGTCCCCAGGTTCTCCCTCCGGAACCAACCTGCGCACCCGCGGCGGGGCCGGGGGCGCCAGGACCCAGACGGACCGAGGGCCGGAAGTGACGCCAGCTGGCCCGCTTGAGGCGTAGGGGGTGGCGCTCTCCGTTCGGCGGCGCTCCCATGGCGCACATTACCATTAACCAGTACCTGCAGCAGGTGGGTCCTAGCCGGGGAGCGCGCGGCGGCGTTTCTACTTAGGTTTCCCTTTCAAATGTTTCAGGTGTACGAAGCCATCGACAGCAGAGATGGAGCATCTTGTGCAGAGTTGGTGTCTTTTAAACATCCTCATGTTGCAAACCCACGACTTCAAGTAGGTGAAAGAGCTGTGCACACAGGTGTCTGTTACTTTTGCTATTTTTCTTTTTTAAAATCAGATGGCCTCTCCAGAGGAGAAGTGTCAACAAGTCTTGGAACCCCCTTATGATGAAATGTTTGCAGCTCATTTAAGGTAATCTGTTGGGGAGGAAGAAAAACACACACTGTGTGACAGCATGTTTCTGTTTCTCCTCCAGGTGCACTTATGCAGTGGGGAATCATGACTTCATAGAGGCATACAAGTGCCAGACCGTGATAGTCCAATATCCTTTGTCGTTCATGGCAGCTGTCCCGCCTTTGTATGCCATATCTTCCTTAATACAGTACATCATTCTTGCGAGCATTCCAGGCCCACAAAGAAGAAAACTGGTAAGTGTGAACAGAAACAGCTGAATTAGCAACCCTCACACTTGTTTACTTTTTTGCCCTGCAGGGCTCTGCCTGTCATGTATGCAGTAGCGCTTGACCTTCGAGTGTTTGCCAATAATGTAAGTTTAATTTGCTGTCATTATTATTTTAAAAAATGAAATAAAAGTTCTTATATTTTATTAGGCAGATCAACAGTTGGTAAAGAAAGGAAAAAGCAAAGTTGGGGACATGTTGGAAAAAGCAGCAGAGTTACTGATGAGCTGTTTCCGGGTCTGTGCCAGCGACACGTGAGTAAGGACTTGAGGACCGACCACCAGACAATGTAAGAAAAGAGGTTTATTTGGCTCACAGTTCTGCAGGTTGCACAAGAAGCATGGTGCTCGTATCTGCTTCTGGTGAGGCCTCAGGCTGCTTCCACTCATGCTGGAAGACAAAGAGGAGCCCACTACATGGCAAGAGAGGAGGCAGGAGATAGAAGGGGAGGCGCCAGGCTCTTCCACAACCAGCTGTCTGGGAACGCTCACAGGAGCTCAGAGCGAGAACTCATTCATTATGGCAAGGACAGCACCAAGCCATTCATGAGGGGTCCACCCCCATGACCCAAAAACCTCCCATTAGGTTCCTCCTCCAACAACGGGGATCAGGTTTTAACATGAGGCTTGATGTGGCCAAAAAACCACATCCAAACCATAGCAGTAGCCCAGCTTCTCTTTTCACTCATTGTGTTTGTTGCCAATAAACTCTGTAGCCTCAAAAGATGGGAACTTTTCCTTTTGGGTGTTGTGGATCCCATCCATGAAACCGAAAGTAAGTGTTGAGCAGAGCAAGCTGTATGTAAAGGCCAAGGAATGAAGAAGCAGGAGTGTGGCTCACAAATCAACTTCTCTACTCCTGAGGGGTGAGGGGATTGAAATAGAGGGTTTCTTGAATGAAGGGGTTGGACATTGAAAGCAAGGGGAAGAATATTCATGGCTTTTCTGGAAATGGACGGTGAACTTCTGGGAGCTGAAGCACTGCCATCTTTTTGTCCTTTTACGGCGTCTTCCCGTCATTGTCATGGTGATTGTCAGCCGCTGTGGCACTGGTGGGAGTGTCACGGAGCATGCAAATGAGGTTGTAATGAAGTTGGAGGCCCTGCAAAGGCCAGGTGGACTTCCACTTAGCATCCTGCTGGTCTTAGCTGGTTTAACCAAGAGGGGAGCCTCTGACCTCAGGCATCCTATTGCTGAAGATAGGCAGAGTTTGAGTTGTGCAACTGTTCAGCCAAGCCTACAAGATGTATAGTGCTGTGGGGGTAACATGGCCTCCCTACCCAGCCTCGCTTCAGAACTTTCGTACCAAGGCTGGACTGTAGAAAAGTCCTTCCTATGCCATGGCACTTTCCCACTGAGGCCTCCCATGGGTGCCGTTTCCTTTGCTGGAAGGTTCTCCTCGACTCCTGGCAGTCTATACTCATTTAAAGGTTTCCGCCTTCTCTAAAGCCTCTCACTGCTGGACTTCACGGTGGATCAGATTTCCCTTTTATAAACATTCATAGCAGACTGTACATTTCTTTCACTGCGTTTACCAAACGATTTGATGGCGAAGTGCGTCAGGGCGTGGGCCTTCTCCATCACTAGCGTTCCTTGCACCCCAGGAGCTCAATCCGTGTTTCCTAAATGAATACTTGACATTTCGCTTGATCGTATATTTTTGCACAGCAGTGATCTTCACGACCTTTGATTAGGCAGTGGCTTCTCAGATACGACAACAAAAGCATAAGCAACCAAAGGAAAAAATTAATTGGACTTCATCAAAATTAAAAACTTTAGACTTCAAAGGACATTCTCAAAAAAGTAAAAAACAACCATAACCTAGCAAATAATACATCTGATAAGGGCCTAATATCCAGAATATATAAAGAATTATTACAATTCAACAGTAAAAAGACAATCCAATTCAAATTCTTTAAAATGTTTAAAGAATTTGAAAAATCTTCCAAACAAAATACGCAAGTGACCAGTAAGTGCATGAAAAGATGCTCAAGGTCATTAATCACCAGTGACTTAGTCACCAATGACTAATGCATCAGTCACTTGAAATGCACATCAGAACCTCTGAGAGCTGCCAGGCCACACCCAGTGGGATGACTGTAATCAGAAAGACGGGCGGCGCCAGTGAGGATGCAGGGAGACTGGAGCCTCGTACACATCGCCAGGGGAACAAAAACAGTGCAGCTGCTGTGCGGAAATGGGAAGGCAGTTCCTGAAAGTGGGACGTAGAGCTACCATGTGACCCAGCATTTCCACCCTGAGGGGACACTCAGAAGACAGGGCAGATCCCCAGTGACATCTCTTTCCCGTTGGGGTTTGCTTTTGTCACAGTCTCCAATAGAGGTCATCATTCCTGGTGCCAGACCAGCTACGATATTACCATGCGTGTAGCGTTTTACGTGAGTTACGGAGTACTTGTGTGTTTTGTTTGTATGTAACTTAAAAAAAATTATTTCCCCATAGCCGTGCTGGTATAGAGGACTCTAAGAAGTGGGGCATGCTGTTTCTGGTGAACCAGCTGTTTAAAATCTACTTCAAGGTGTGCTTCTGTTTGAATCCTTTCTGTCTTTAAAATATTTTAAATGGATTGTTATTCATTATAGATCAACAAACTCCATTTATGTAAACCCCTAATTAGAGCAATTGACAGCTCAAACCTGAAAGACGATTACAGCACTGCACAGAGAGTAACATACAAATACTACGTTGGACGCAAGGCTATGTTTGACAGCGATTTTAAGCAAGGTATGTTGCTAATCTTTTTTTCCCAGTATTTTTCTCATGCGTGCTGGCTCTGCCTTCTTTGCAGCTGAGGAGTACCTGTCATTTGCCTTTGAGCATTGTCACCGTTCTAGTCAGAAGAACAAAAGGATGATTCTGATCTATTTGCTTCCAGTAAAAATGCTATTGGTGAGTGATTATTACTCCATGTTTATAGATCCAAGCATTTTCATTCTGGAAAATTGACTCTTAGGGTCACATGCCCACTGTGGAGCTCCTGAAAAAGTATCACCTGATGCAGTTTGCGGAAGTAACCAGAGCTGTGAGGTAGAGTATGCCATCCTTCCTGTTTGGGGTTTCCCTCCTTCTGACGCGCCTCCCCCCTCACCAGCGAGGGCAACCTGCTGCTGCTGCACGAGGCGCTGGCGAAGCACGAGGCCTTCTTCATTCGCTGCGGAATCTTCCTCATCCTGGAGAAGCTGAAGATCATCACCTACAGGAACCTCTTTAAGAAAGTGTAAGCATTTCCCCGGCACATTGGGCTCCCAGAACCACAGTGCCCTTCTCCTCCCCTCTTCCAGGTATTTGTTACTGAAAACACACCAGCTGTCTCTGGATGCTTTTCTGGTTGCCTTGAAGTTCATGCAGGTGGAGGACGTGGACATTGACGAAGTTCAGTGTATTCTGGCTAACTTGATATACATGGTGTGTGAGTCCTGGTTTTAATTTAAGCAGCTTGTAAACGCATTCCTCCCTTTCTGCCCCGCAGGGACACGTCAAAGGCTACATATCGCATCAGCATCAGAAGCTGGTGGTCAGCAAGCAGAACCCATTTCCTCCCCTGTCCACGGTGTGTTGAAAGTACACGGAGCCCCGAGGACGGGTGAGCAGTTGTTTCTTTCCACTTTGGTTGTGCTGATGAGACCGGTCCGGTACTGCAACAAGGCTCCCTGAAGCCGGAACTCTTGGAGGCGCTTTTCCCAGGGATGCTGAGGCTGAGATTTTCAGCACACCCGAGTTAATCTCCTTCATTTGTAACTAATTTCAGCCTGATGAAAACCTGGAATTCCTTTTTCACAGACTCGGCTGGTTCTGGAGTCTTTGTGAGACTTCTTTGAAGGAGGCTTTGCGTGAAGGCTGCTCGGCTCACTTTTCCTAAGTGTGGTTCCTGAAGGCTGTCTTTGTAACTTTTTGTAGTTCTTTGTGTAAAAAGCGTATTCTGAATTTATACACATGGCATGTTCTTCATTATATCTTCCAGGATACATCTATTTTTATATATTAAATTTGAATGTGTTATCAAAATGCTTGGTTAACTTAAGGCACCTTTTTAAAAGCAGAATTTAATTTGATTTAAATTTTCCAGATTTTATAGCTTGCCTGTATGGATGCTCCTCAATTTATGATAGGGTTACATCCCAATAAACTTATTTTATTTGCCTTTGCTTTGTTGGTTAAAAAAAAATTTCTTTTAAAAAACCATCTTAAATTGAAAATACATTTAATACACCTGCTACTAAACATTATGGCTCACTCTAGCCTTCCTTAACATA